GTGAGGAAGGGTCCCCTGTCCCTGCCCCGCAGGGCCCCCACTCCAGGCCTCCCCCATCTCTCCCTGTCTCTCTCAGAGGTAGAGGCAGCATTAAATTAAAATTTAATTAAAATATTAAAAATAAAGTAAAAAATTCAAATATACAACAGTAGACTGTCTGGCTTGCATACAAAGAAGGCCATTGCCCCTTTGGGTGAGCCGGGCAAGGTCAGGGTCTAAGAAGCGCCTCTGGTGAGAAGCGGTTGTCAGGCTCTGATGGCTGCGGGAGGAGTGACTCCTCCCAGGATGAGGGTCTGTGTCCTCTCAGTGCTCACTCAAGTTCCGTATTTCCAAGTCCTTCCAGGGGGCGTAACGCACGTGAGAACTGCCATTTCTGTCACAGATACGTGGCCGCATGCATTTCCAGGAAATGTCCTTGGTTCGCGAACTACAGCTGGCACAATCCAGCCCAGGGCGTTCTGTGAGCTGTAGTCTCCAGCAAGTGAATTCCAAAAAAACCTCAAAGACCTCAAAGACCATACAGGGTGGACAGCGTAGTAGCAGGGTTTGGGAAGAGAGGAGCTCTTTTGCTAGCAAAGGCGAGAGCTCGCCTGGTACAAGGTCTGCCCACGTCCCGGGAGATAAACATTAGTGTGAGCGCACGCTAGACCCAGAAGAGTTTGCCACGGCCGCACGGTTTTCTGGGAAGTGTAGTTTCTTGGTCCCGGCGCCATTGTCCTTAAAAGTAGAGGGTGGCCCTTGGTTCCGAGGTGTATCTTTCACCTCATCAGTATGACTATATGCCCCAGGACACTTCCCGCATGGTCCTAACTGCCGGGCTCTGGGACGACAGCCCCAGGCGGTTTAGTTTTTTAGGAAACCGAGATCTGTTTGCCCGCGGCGCCCCAGGTCCGCGCGGCCGCAGAGACTCCTGGGAAGTGTGGTCTTCCGGTACCTGCGGTTCGTTGCGCCTGGAATTTTGTCCCCTGCGCGGATGATTCTGGGAAATGTCGATCGGCTGTGGGCGGCGCACTGGGTCCGCCCCGCTGTAGCCTCAGGCCTGACGGCGACTCCCAGGCTCCGGGACGATTCTGGGCAGTGTCGTCCCCAGAGGTCGGCGGCCGTTGCCCGCTCACCAGCGACGCGGGGCGCCTGCGGGGACGGTGAGGCCCTGCTGAGGACTCCGGCCAGTATGAGTCCCGGGGGCGGCGGCGGGGCTCAGGCCCTGGGTCTGCCCCGCGGTGTGACCCCGGCCGGTGCCTTGGTTTTCCTGGCCTTCATGTCCTCCTATGTAAACGCGGGGTGATGACGGCGCCGACCTCTTGGCGCTGTTGTGAGAGTGAAGTGGGCGCGTGGTTAGACGCCAGCCACAGTTGTCTTTGGGTTATGTCGTCATGAAGCCGGCGCTCTACAGTTGTGTAACCTTGAACAAATGGGTTCAGTATCTTGGAATTTCAGTTTTGTCATCGTTTAAAAAATAGATCTGGAAAAATGTGAACGCACACCGTGCATAGTGGTGAAGACTGAACGAGCTGATAAAGTTTTTACCATTGTTTTATGAGGATTTTATTTACAGAGTAATTGATTTTCCTCGCAGGTGGCACCTGGTAAATGGTTAGCCCTTGCGGAGAAACACCCTGTTAGTTCCCAGGGAGAGATTGGCGCCCTGGAGAGTGATTACCAGTGTGCCTTTCCATTATGGTGTGTCACAGGTGCCGCAAGATAAGCCTGATTTTTCATGACTGCTTTTTCCTGCCCTTCTGTGCCCTCAGGACACTGCCCATCTCTAAGATAAGAGCCTGGAAAGAGGACTCTGTTGGCTGTTGGAAATTGCAGAGTAATGCCTCAGGTAGGTCGGTGTGTCCGCAAATCTTCCTGAAAATGGCTGAGCCTAAATATGTTTGCTATTTCAGGTGACATTTAATGATGTGGCTATAGACTTCACTCATGAAGAGTGGGGATGGCTCAGTTCTGCTCAGAGGGACTTATACAAGGATGTGATGGTCCAGAATTATGAGAACCTGGTCTCTGTAGGTAAGGATATTACCCCTTCCACTCCAGTAGGGCGGCTTAAACAATTCTGTATTCTTCCTGTAAGCAGGTCTTTCTGTAACTAAGCCATATGTGATCACGTTATTGGAGGATGGAAAAGAGCCCTGGATGATGGAGAAAAAACTGTCAAAAGGTATGATTCCAGGTGAGTCATGGTGAACGAGACAAAGGAAGATTAAACAGTGCTTTGCTTTTTTGATGTATTTCAGATTGGGAATCAAGATGGGAAAACAAGGAATTATCAACAAAGAAGGATAATTATGATGAAGATTCACCCCAAACAGTAATAATAGAAAAAGTTGTAAAACAAAGTTATGAATTTTCAAATTCTAAGAAGAATTTGGAATATATAGAGAAGTTGGAAGGGAAGCATGGAAGTCAGGTAGACCATTTCAGACCAGCAATTCTCACCTCTAGAGAAAGCCCCACTGCAGACAGTGTTTACAAATACAATATATTTAGAAGCACCTTTCATTCAAAGTCTACTCTTTCTGAACCACAAAAAATTTCTGCTGAAGGGAATTCACACAAATATGATATATTAAAGAAGAACTTACCAAAAAAGTCAGTTATAAAAAATGAGAAAGTCAATGGTGGAAAGAAACTTTTGAATTCTAATAAAAGTGGGGCAGCCTTCAGCCAGGGCAAATCTCTTACCCTTCCCCAGACTTGTAATAGAGAGAAAATCTATACATGCAGTGAATGTGGGAAAGCCTTTGGCAAACAGTCAATCCTCAATCGCCACTGGAGAATTCATACAGGAGAGAAGCCCTATGAATGTCGTGAATGTGGGAAGACTTTTAGCCATGGCTCATCCCTTACACGACATCTGATAAGCCATAGTGGAGAGAAACCTTACAAATGTATTGAATGTGGGAAGGCCTTTAGCCATGTCTCATCACTTACTAACCATCAGAGCACTCACACTGGAGAGAAACCATATGAATGTATGAACTGTGGAAAGTCTTTTAGTCGTGTGTCCCATCTTATTGAACATCTAAGAATTCATACTCAAGAAAAACTCTATGAGTGTCGTATATGTGGAAAGGCCTTCATTCATAGGTCATCTCTCATTCACCATCAGAAAATCCATACTGGAGAGAAGCCTTATGAATGTAGAGAATGTGGGAAAGCTTTCTGCTGTAGCTCACACCTTACTCGACATCAAAGAATTCACACTATGGAGAAACAATATGAATGCAACAAATGTCTGAAAGTCTTTAGTAGCCTCTCATTTCTTGTTCAGCATCAGAGTATTCATACTGAAGAAAAACCCTTTGAATGTCAGAAATGCAGGAAATCCTTCAACCAGCTTGAATCACTGAATATGCATTTGAGAAATCACATTAGATTGAAACCCTACGAATGCAGTATATGTGGGAAAGCCTTTAGTCATAGGTCATCCCTGCTTCAACATCACAGAATTCATACTGGAGAGAAACCTTATGAATGTATTAAATGTGGGAAGACCTTCAGCTGTAGTTCAAACCTTACCGTACATCAGAGAATTCACACTGGAGAAAAGCCATATAAATGTAATGAGTGTGGGAAAGCTTTTAGCAAAGGCTCAAATCTTACTGCCCATCAAAGAGTACATAATGGAGAGAAACCCAATAGTGTGGTAAGTGTGGAAAAGCCTTTAGACTATATGAATCACTATACATGTGAGAAATCTTACAGAAGAGAAACTGTATGAAGCAGTGGTTATCATGGTAAATTTCCTAGATTCTCCCTTATTTAACATTAGAAAAATTTATACTGGGGAAAGTCTTATGAATGTGGTGAATATAGGAAGACCTTTTAGCAAAGATGCAGGCCAGTTTGTTTATTAGACTTTATACTGTAGAGAAATCATATGAAGACCATAAATGTGGGAAAGCCTTTGTCAGTATTAATCCCTTAATTGACATAAGTATACTCACACTAGGATAAAACCCTGTACATGTAGCAAATGTGGGAAAGACTACAGACAATAGGAATCTTTTACAAACTCCTACAGGAGAGAAGCTGTATGAATGTAGAAAATTTAGAAATTGAGGGAAGTCTTCAGTTCCAAGTATATCCCTTATTCTACAGCAGAGAACTCAAAATGGAGAGAAATCTCATTTAAGAGATGTAGCAAAGTGTTCACTAAGAGTGTTTATCTTGGTACACATCAGAAGATTAATGGTAGAACAACCTGAAGGATTTAGGAGTTATGTGTAAATCTTTGCAGTCATGCTATTTGTAAACTGGATTCTACAGGAGAGCAAATAAACATTATAATAAAATATGCATTTCTTAGAGCAGTAGCTTGCAGTTTCAGTTGAGTTCTACTTAGAAATTCTTTTTAGCTAGTGGGCATGTGAAGATATTTAGTCACCCAGAGGAGCCAGTAAGTGTTATAATATTGAAAATTAAAGCTGCAAAAGAAATAAAGTGATGTTAATAAAAGTTTTGGCATCTAATAAAATCATTTTGTATATCACAAACTCTTTCACTGTGACTATTTCCTGTAAAAAAAATTTCACTAAGATTAGCCTTAGCGTAGCCTTTAGTGGGAGACTAGCAAACCTAGAGAAAAATGACCTGCTCTTTATACTAAGAATAGCAGTATTTTGATGAGGATTATTCAGAGTCAATTTCCAGTAGGCTTAATCAAATACATTTCAAAAAAATTTACTGAGCATCACTCGTGTATTATTACACAGCGATGGGATATAGGAATCCAGTAGTTCTGAGCTTTAGTGGTGTGTCAAAGTCAGTAGGAGGGCTTGTTAAAGCACAGATTGCTAAGTCTGAATCTTAGGGTTTCTGTATGAGTTGATTTGAATTTGCATTTTTCATGCGTTCTTAGGCGACACACTGTCCAGAAAGCACATTTTGATAACCATTGTAATAATGAACAAAACAAATCTGATCTTTTTCTCGCAGGGATGTTATCTGACAAGAAAGATGGATAGCAAATAAATTTGAAATAATGGTTTACAAGTGCTATGAGGACATAACCAAGAAACAACATACTACAAGAGATCAGAGCAGGCTTAGCGAGATGTGATTTTTGAAATGAATCCTAAATGATGAACACTAATTATGTAATGAGTACTACTCATGTAGCCATGTGCATCCCTGCATGTGCCTGTGCGTGTGTGTATGCGGTGTGCTGGGTGTTAATCTAGGTAAAGCAGACAGTCGAGTTCTGTCATACTTGCTGCAGCTGGATTCCACGTTCCCATGTCTAGTTTCAGATTCTGTGGCTTTGAGGTAGTGCTGCTGGCAGCATCATTGCAGCAACCGTCATTTCTCTATCCCTGAGTCATAGTTACGGGAGTTTACCTTGAAATCACTAGCCCAGAAGTGTTCTCATTACTTTTACAGCCCACCTACCAATTTTGAAAGCACTAATTTGCAGCAATATATGTCTTGAAATAGTTAAGAGAGATTTTGTTCTCTGCACTGAACCTTGACAGATAATTATGTTTTGTAAGGAGGCAGGATGGCTTCAAATATTCTAAGTTCTAGATAAGAAATGGAACAGTCTCACTGGCCCTGTGATTAGAATCCTATCTTGTGATTAGAAAGGTAATGCAGATCAATTTGATTTGGAGTGTATGGACACTGATGCAAGTGAAGGGGTGTGATATGGATTATGCTTCAGATTTTGTTCTTTATCTCAGGTGAGAGTAGTAAGATATGTTATTTTAAAAAGGAACATTATGTTATAGTTATGATAATTCTGGTGTGGAATGAGTGATAAGGTTTCTGACTTTCAACAAAATGTATCTCCTCTGATATATGTGCTACCTTAACAGAAAGCCAAAGCACAGAGGCATATTCCAATAGCAATTTGCAAGAGACAGTAGGTTTGGAATGGGGTGGTAAACTTTTACTATTTTGCAGGGATTTTATCTTTCATTTGATTTATTTTTAATCATGAAATTTATATTGAAATTCTGTGAAACATTGAAGGATCTTTGGAAGATTTATAATTAGGGAAGGGCCAGATGTAGTGGCTAATGTCTGTACTCCCAGCACTTTGGGAGACCGAGGCAGGAGGATTGCTTGAGGCCAGGAGTTTGAGACCAGCCTGGGCAATATAGCAAAACTCATTAGTCTGTTAAAAAAAAAAATTACCCAGGTGTAGGCACACATCTGCAGTCCTAGCTATTCAGGAGGCTGAGTGGGGAGGGATTGCTTGAGTACAGGAGTTTTAAGGTCACAGTGAGCTATCATCACACCACTGCTTTCCAGCCTGGACAGCAGAACACCACCCTGTCTCCAAAGTAAATAAATACAATTAAGGAAGCATGATGTGGTATCAGACAGTTGCAAGTATGGATAGACTGGCTACCACATATATACTTATGGGATAATGAGAGTAGCTTTCTTTTCTCTCATTCTGTGTCCTTTCTCTGCTCTCCCAAGCAACTGGTACCACAGAGATGAAGTAGTCCTATAATGCCCAGATTTTGTTTCCACTACACATAGTTTAATGCTACCATGTCACTTTGTTATGAGAGGATTCATCGAAATACCTGTGCTTTGTCATTTAAAAAGCATGGGCATACACATGATAATGCTTTACGTTTCTGGATTTAAAGTGCCTTCACAATACAGAACTAGGAAAAAGAAGGCCATCTTTTTAAATGAAGATAGTTTTAAGAGAGCAATAAGAGACTATTACTTTGTTATGATAGAAGGTTGGGCTGATGTCATAATGATGTTATGATGTCACTGACATCATATTATTTCCTCAGTCATACCTATTAACCATTTCTTGAGCATCCACTATGGGCTTAATAGATAAGAAACACTCCATACCCTTTAAGAGCCCTGAGGTGTGTGTGTGTGAACAGCATTAAACTTTGGAGTCATGTTACCTGGGTTTAAATCCAAGTTGCATGAATACTGGCTTTGTGTGACCTTGGACAAACTATTTCACTGTGTCTTGCCTCAGTTTCTCCATCTGTAAAATGATAATAAAGCTATCTCACAGCATTATTATGAAGATTAAATGCATTAATTGGTGT